ACACGCTCAGCTAATTTTTGTATTTTGTGTTAAGATGGGGTTTCACCATGCTGCCCAGGCTGCTCTTGAACTCCTGGGCTCAAGGAATCCACCCCTCTTGGTCTCCCAAATTGCTGGGATTACAGACGTGAGCGACCGCACTGGGGCCCTCATTTTTCTTATCAATTAACAATAATGGTTACCTTTAACAGATAGAGGTTGACTTTATTTATTGATTGATTGATTTTTATTTTTAGACAGAGTCTCACTCTGTTACCCAGGCTGGAGTGCAGTGGCATGATCTCAGCTCACTGCAAATTCTGCCTGCCCGGTTCAAGCGATTCTCCAGCCTCAGCCTCCCAAGTAGCTGGTGGGATTATAGGTGCATGCCACCACGCCCGGTAATTTTCTGTATTTTTAGCAGAGACGGGATTCACCATGTTGGTCAGACAGACTGGTCTCGAACTCCTGACCTCAGGTGGTCCAGCCCCTTCGGCCTCCCAAAGTGTTGAGATTACAGGCGTGAGCCACTGTGGCGGGTCGGGGTTGACTTTAAAACACAACCCCCTCAAATGAAAATTGCAGTTTGTTGTTGTTCTTTTTCTTTTTCTTTTCTTTTCCTTCTTTCTTTCTTTTTTTTTTTTTTTCTGAGATGGGGTCTCCTCTACCGCCTGGGCTGGAGTGCAGTGGCTCACTGCTACCTCCACCTCCCGGGTTCAAGCCATCCTCCCACCTCAACTTCCCGAGTAGTTGGGACCACAGGTGCGAGGCCACTAGGCCCAGCTAATTTGTGTGTTTCTTTCTTTCTTTCTTTCTTTTTTGATTAGTTGGTTGCTTTGTAGAGCCGGGGTCTCACTATGTTACCCAGGCGATTTCATCCCGCTGGGTGAGAAGGTTCTGCATTCCTCCGCATACGTTGCTGTGCAGTTGTTACTGAAGGTCGCCTGTAGAGGGCGCCAGAGTCAGCGAAGGGGAGGGCTGCGCTTCCTGGTTCTCTGGGGCACGAGGCTTCTCCTCAGCACTCTGGCGCCCCCAACAGGTTCCCAGTGTTCGGCTGGGGCAGGCACGCTGTGGCTGGCTACTTCCCTTCCTCCCATCCCCCTTGGGCCAAACGGGATCGGTGCTTCTGGTGAGACGCCTCCCCATGCACATCACTCCCAGGTGCCCTAGGGGGCACATTTCCCACAACTCCCAGAGGGCAGGTTTCTAGAAAGTGCCACCAGTGGGGAGGCGCCACAACTTCACTGCCATTTTGTGAGGTGCCGCCGTCTCTCCTCCAGCAAGGTCAGGACTTCAGGACTGTGAGTGGGCAGTTTATGAATAGAATATATTCATTGATGTTTTTCAGGAAACAATGACCGATAAAACAGAGAAGGTGGCTGTAGATCCTGAAACTGTGTTTAAACGTCCCAGGGAATGTGACAGTCCTTCGTATCAGAAAAGGCAGAGGATGGCCCTGTTGGCAAGGAAACAAGGAGCAGGAGACAGCCTTATTGCAGGCTCTGCCATGTCCAAAGAAAAGAGTAAGTAAGCCTGTCCTCACGTCCTCCTCATGTGATGGCTTTTACTCAAAATCTGTTTCACCAGAGCTTATGACAGGACATGCTATTCCACCCAGCCAATTGGATTCTCAGATTGATGACTTCACTGGTTTCAGCAAAGATGGGATGATGCAGAAACCTGGTAGCAATGCACCTGTGGGAGGAAACGTTACCAGCAGTTTCTCTGGAGATGACCTAGAATGCAGAGAAACAGCCTCCTCTCCCAAAAGCCAACGAGAAATTAATGCTGATATAAAACGTAAATTAGTGAAGGAACTCCGATGCGTTGGACAAAGTAAGTAATATAAGAATGTCTGTTTTATAAAATACTGAAGTTTTTTTTTTTTCAACATCTTCAGAATATGAAAAAATCTTCGAAATGCTTGAAGGAGTGCAAGGACCTACTGCAGTCAGGAAGCGATTTTTTGAATCCATCATCAAGGAAGCAGCAAGGTGGGTAGAAATAGGAACTGTCCAATTTCTTTTTTTGGTTAATGACATGTCTCTTTCTCTTCAGATGTATGAGACGAGACTTTGTTAAGCACCTTAAGAAGAAACTGAAACGTATGATTTGAGAATACTTGTCCCTGGAGGATTATCACACCCCAAATGCATAATCTCGTTAATGATTGAGGAGAGAAAAGGATCAGATTGCTGTTTTCTACAATGGAGCAGGATATTGCTGAAGTCTCCTGGCATATGTTACCGAATCAACTGGCCTTCCAGAGGCTAAGAAATTTCTGTTAGTAAAAGATGTTCTTTTTCCCAAAGCGTTTTATTTGAAAGGATAACTTGTGTTTTGGTTATTTTGTATTCCC